AAGAGCTCTCTCCCCCTCCTGGCTTATCTTTCTCCAGTTCTTAGATTTAATGTTCTTTCTTCAGATAAGCCTTTCTTAACCTCCTACACCAGGTCAACGCTTCTTGTTAACCACTTCCTTAGTAACCTCCACTTTGCTTTGTAAGTAAATGATTATTTGTGTAACTAATAGTTTAATGTCCCCTCTTCATGTTAATGCAAACTTCCTGAGAAAGTGTTGGTAACACACAAGAGTAATTCAGGGATCCCTGAATCCAATTGTGTCTGATTCTAGGGCCCATGTCCACAACTACCAAACGTACGTAAATCTGCTCATTCTGGAAGATGGCTTTTTGCTTCTTTATTTCATGATAGCCAAATGTTGATGCATGGGAAACCCTGCATCATATAACATCGCTGAGCAAATTCTAGAGCAATGATGTTGGGCTACCCCTTTGTGTATGTTCTGTGAGTAGTGGACCATATACACCTCAGCTTTTACTTTTGTTGACTACAGGCTGGACTAGCTGGACTAGCTGCCCACATGCTTAAACAGAGGTAACATTAACCACTTTACAGGGTTGTAATAGTACTCATTTGTCCAATAAATACGTAATGAGCATTCAGTATAGGCCAGATGTTGGTTTAGATGCTGGGGATATCTTTAGCAGAGTGCTTACCTCCTTTAATGTTCCAGCTGGTCACTATTACTAGTAGTGTCATAATTGTGTGTCGATGCTTGCTTATGTCACGGAGTATGGGATTTGTGACGTTTGCCACTCATGGGCAGGGTCCCTGCGGCGCCTGGACCTCCAACGGCACAAGGGCGCGGACTCCACAGCATCACTGCGCGGCGTGGCCGCCTCTCTGCTCCAGGCCGCCAGAGGGCGCGTGGTCTCTACTGCCCCTCCGCTGTGCCTGAGCCTGCCCCTTACCAGCCACCCGGCCTCCGTTCCCCTCCCCAACGGCGCCTGTCCCGCCTTGCATTCCCAAGCTCCGCCCCCGTTGCCCGTAGCGGCTGTTTGTTGACTTCCGGGAGCGCGGTTGTAGTTGATCTCCGGAGTTTCGCCATGCGGAACTTGGGGGCTTTCGCGGCCCGCGTCGGTGCGGAGTAGCTGCTTTAGCCCCGACCAAACCGTCCTCTACAGCCTCCTGGCCCCGGCGCAGGCTGCCCGTACTGCCCGTGGCATGAGGGAGCCGGAAGAGCTGATGCCCGGTGAGTTGCGCCCGCGCCGGTGGCGGAAGGCCGTTATAAAATAAAGACCGTCTTATATTTGCAGATTCGGGTGCTGTGTTTACATTTGGGAAAAGTAAATTTGCTGAAAATAATCCCGGTAAATTCTGGTTTAAAAATGATGTCCCTGTACATCTTTCATGTGGAGATGAACATTCTGCTGTTGTTACCGGTTAGTATTACAATCCTGAATAAGGACAGTAATCAATTGATTATTTCTTTTTCCCTCCTACCAGGAAATAATAAACTTTACATGTTTGGCAGTAACAACTGGGGTCAGTTAGGATTAGGATCAAAGTCAGCCATCAGCAAGCCAACATGTGTCAAAGGTTTGGGATCTTTTTATCTTTTCACAAACTGTTAAAATAATTGTCCCATTTTAAATATTTTTAGCTCTAAAACCTGAAAAAGTGAAATTAGCTGCCTGTGGAAGGAACCACACCCTGGTGTCAACAGGTATAGTGCTCAACCTGTATGATTTCCTGCCTTAGTCTATTGACGTTTTCTTTTCCATGTGCAGAAGGAGGCAATGTATATGCAACTGGTGGAAATAATGAAGGACAGTTGGGGCTTGGTGACACCGAAGAAAGAAACACTTTTCATGTAATTAGCTTTTTTACATCCGAGCATAAGATTAAGCAGCTGTCTGCTGGATCTAATACTTCAGCTGCCCTAACTGGTGAGACTTGTTTCTTTTTCAGTCTGGGACACACCTTTTCTCCCCCTTTTATTTTTCTTTATAGAGGATGGAAGACTTTTTATGTGGGGTGACAATTCCGAAGGGCAAATTGGTTTAAAAAATGTAAGTAATGTCTGTGTCCCTCAGCAAGTGACCATTGGGAAACCTGTCTCCTGGATCTCTTGTGGATATTACCATTCAGCTTTTGTAACAAGTAAGACACATTTTGAAGTCATCATGTTATCTCATCACTAATCACTATACTTTTCCTTCAATAGCAGATGGTGAGCTATATGTGTTTGGAGAACCTGAGAATGGGAAGTTAGGTCTTCCCAATCAGCTCCTGGGCAATCACAGAACACCCCAGCTGGTGTCTGAAATTCCGGAGAAGGTGATCCAAGTAGCCTGTGGTGGAGAGCATACTGTGGTTCTCACGGGTATGTGTGGAGTCCACTGTTCTGTTCCCTGCTCCTTGTCTTGTATTTGCCCCTTTCCTTTCAGAGAATGCTGTGTATACCTTTGGGCTGGGACAATTTGGTCAGCTGGGTCTTGGCACTTTTCTTTTTGAAACTTCAGAACCCAAAGTCATTGAGAATATTAGGGATCAAACAATAAGTTATATTTCTTGTGGAGAAAATCACACAGCTTTGATAACAGGTATGGATTAGAATTTCTGTTATATATTTATATTATAATTCTCTTCATTATTTTTGCATTTTAGATATCGGCCTTATGTATACTTTTGGAGATGGTCGCCACGGAAAATTAGGACTTGGACTGGAGAATTTTACCAATCACTTCATTCCTACTTTGTGCTCTAATTTTTTGAGGTTTATAGTTAAATTGGTAAGGGCATCACATTTCCCTGTTTATATTTTTTGATGAGTTTTTCTGTGGATTTATGCTGCAGGTTGCTTGTGGTGGATGTCACATGGTAGTTTTTGCTGCTCCTCATCGTGGTGTGGCAAAAGAAATTGAATTCGATGAAATAAATGATACTTGCTTATCTGTGGCGACTTTTCTGCCGTATAGCAGTTTAACCTCAGGAAATGTACTGCAGAGGACTCTATCAGCACGTATGCGGCGAAGAGAGAGGGTACAATTGTGGCCTATTCTGTATAATAGTATGAAATAGTTTGTTTAACCTGCTTATTTTAAAGGAGAGGTCTCCAGATTCTTTTTCAATGAGGAGAACACTACCTCCAATAGAAGGGACTCTTGGCCTTTCTGCTTGTTTTCTCCCCAATTCAGTCTTTCCACGATGTTCTGAGAGAAACCTCCAAGAGAGTGTCTTATCTGAACAGGACCTCATGCAGCCAGAGGAACCAGGTAACATTTGCTACTCTGTCTGCTCTCAGGATCTGGATTTCCTTTTTCCCATTTAATCATTCAGATTATTTGCTAGATGAAATGACCAAAGAAGCAGAGATAGATAATTCTTCAACTGTAGAAAGCCTTGGAGAAACTACTGATATCTTAAACATGGTAATGATTTCCTATCTATTTATCTAAATATGTTTTTATAATATATATTTTTTATTTATTTCAGACACACATCATGAGCCTGAATTCCAATGAAAAGTCATTAAAATTATCACCAGTTCAGAAACAAAAGGTATAATATGAAGATTTATTTTCGTTATTGTTGACATATGATAATTACTTCAAAAAATTTACAGAAACAACAAACAATTGGGGAACTGACGCAGGATACAGCTCTTACTGAAAACGATGATAGTGATGAATATGAAGAAATGTCAGAAATGAAAGAAGGGAAAGCATGTAAACAACATGTGTCACAAGGGATTTTCATGACGCAGCCAGCTACGACTATCGAAGCATTTTCAGATGAGGAAGTAGGTAATGACACAGGCCAGGTGGGACCTCAGGCTAAAGTATGATTTTAAATGTGATCGCTTGTCAGAGATCCCAGAGGAGAAGGAAGGAGCAGAGGATTCAAAAGGAAATGGAATAGAGGAGCAAGAGGTAGAAGCAAATGAGGAAAATGTGAAGGTGCATGGAGGAAGAAAGGAGAAAACAGAGATCCTATCAGATGACCTTACAGACAAAGCAGAGGTGAGTGAAGGCAAGGCAAAATCAGTGGGAGAAGCAGAGGATGGGCCTGAAGGTAGAGGGGATGGAACCTGTGAGGAAGGTAGTTCAGGAGCAGAACACTGGCAAGATGAGGAGAGGGAGAAGGGGGAGAAAGACAAGGGTAGAGGAGAAATGGAGAGGCCAGGAGAGGGAGAGAAGGAACTAGCAGAGAAGGAAGAATGGAAGAAGAGGGATGGGGAAGAGCAGGAGCAAAAGGAGAGGGAGCAGGGCCATCAGAAGGAAAGAAACCAAGAGATGGAGGAGGGAGGGGAGGAGGAGCATGGAGAAGGAGAAGAAGAGGAGGGAGACAGAGAAGAGGAAGAAGAGAAGGAGGGAGAAGGGAAAGAGGAAGGAGAAGGGGAAGAAGTGGAGGGAGAACGTGAAAAGGAGGAAGGAGAGAGGAAAAAGGAGGAAAGAGCGGGGAAGGAGGAGAAAGGAGAGGAAGAAGGAGACCAAGGAGAGGGGGAAGAGGAGGAAACAGAGGGGAGAGGGGAGGAAAAAGAGGAGGGAGGGGAAGTAGAGGGAGGGGAAGTAGAGGAGGGGAAAGGAGAGAGGGAAGAGGAAGAGGAGGAGGGTGAGGGGGAAGAGGAGGAAGGGGAGGGGGAAGAGGAGGAAGGGGAGGGGGAAGAGGAGGAAGGAGAAGGGAAAGGGGAGGAAGAAGGGGAAGAAGGAGAAGGGGAGGAAGAAGGGGAGGAAGGAGAAGGGGAGGGGGAAGAGGAGGAAGGAGAAGGGGAGGGAGAAGAGGAAGGAGAAGGGGAGGGAGAAGAGGAGGAAGGAGAAGGGGAGGGAGAAGAGGAAGGAGAAGGGGAGGGAGAAGAGGAGGAAGGAGAAGGGAAAGGGGAGGAGGAAGGAGAGGAAGGAGAAGGGGAGGGGGAAGAGGAGGAAGGAGAAGGGGAAGGGGAGGATGGAGAAGGGGAGGGGGAAGAGGAGGAAGGAGAATGGGAGGGGGAAGAGGAGGAAGGAGAAGGGGAGGGGGAAGAGGAAGGAGAAGGGGAAGGGGAGGAAGGAGAAGGGGAGGGGGAAGAGGAGGAAGGAGAAGGGGAGGGGGAAGAGGAGGAAGGGGAAGAAGAAGGGGAGGAAGAAGGAGAGGGAGAGGAAGAAGGGGAGGGAGAAGGGGAGGAAGAAGAGGAAGGGGAAGTGGAAGGGGAGGTGGAAGGGGAGGAAGGAGAGGGGGAAGGAGAGGAAGAGGAAGGAGAGGAGGAAGGAGAAGAAAGGGAAAAGGAGGGGGAAGGAGAAGAAAACAGGAGGAACAGAGAAGAGGAGGAGGAAGAAGAGGGGAAGTATCAGGAGACAGGCGAAGAAGAGAATGAAAGGCAGGATGGAGAGGAGTACAAAAAAGTGAGCAAAATAAAAGGATCTGTGAAATATGGCAAACATAAAACATATCAAAAAAAGTCAGTTACTAACACACAGGGAAATGGGAAAGAGCAGAGGTCCAAAATGCCAGTCCAGTCAAAACGACTTTTAAAAAACGGGCCATCAGGTTCCAAAAAGTTCTGGAATAATGTATTACCACATTACTTGGAATTGAAGTAACAAACCTTAAATGTGACCCGATTATGGCCAGTCAGACAATTTAAATGCCTTGCATATAACGGGCACTCATTACGTGTTATTAAATTGATTTTATGTCAATTATTTTATGTGTAGTAAAAAAAAAAGCAACTGATGCAGCTGTGTTAAGGAGCCAAAGACAATAGGAGGCACTGGTAAATTTTGGCCTCTCTCAAACTAAAATTTTCGTGTATTTCCCCCCCAAATTATAAAAACATAACTAGAAAATATTAAAAGGTCATATCAGATTATTAACATTATATATTCATTAAAGGCAGCTTTAGGAAACAGGAATATACTACAAGAGTGTTTTGTTTGTGTATACAAATCATTCCATTTTTAAATGGCACAGATGCTTAAGGGCTATAAAAACTTCTAATTTCTTATAAATATGTTAGCACTTTTTTTAAGTTAGTGATTACAGTTTACCTACTGTATAGAATAATTTTCTAATAATGGATGGTATTCTAAAACTCAATTGAGGCATTCACATTTTAAAGAAAGTATTGTCTTTCACCTTTTATGTGTTCTTTTTGCAAAAATCTACAAAGTGACAGCTGTGTTCAGAGCTTAGATCCCAAAAACGTGATCTCTTTTAGTTACTATCTGGGCAGATGGTAGTATATCTAATGAAATGGTGATTAATTTAAATGTATAATCTGGAAATATGTAAAACTTGAAGTATTTTTTGTCCAGGCAAAGGTACTCATTGGGCCTCAGTTTCTTCATCTCTAAAATGGAGTGGATGAGATGATGTGATAACTGCAGTCCCTTCTAACTCTTAAATTCTTTTCATTCTCACAGATTCACTCTATCATTATTGTTATTCATGTAAGAAACGTTTTAGGGAGAAAAATTACACTTTAAAATTAATTTAGTTTTCTATACAGTTGTTTTCTTTACTCTTGAAAAGTTATGACAGCTTTAACGTCTCTTGTCTTCTGTAATTTTTTATTTCTAAACTCCTATCATTTCCAAGCTTTAACTGTACTTTATCAGAGCCTTCATTTCTGGTATGTGTTATATGCCCTCAATGTATTCACTGACTGTTCTGTAATTTCAGTTTGTCTGTTCCTTGTCAGAATGTTTCAAGTAAAATAAAAAATTAAATGTATATAGTCAGAAATTCTTTATGAAAAGATAAAC